TGAAGGATGCCCATTGTGGGGGTCAGAGCTGGCATCCGGAGTCTTACGGGGTCCACGGCCCTCTACTTGCCTATCTCTGTTGTCTTCATCTGTAAAGGAGGAGTAGCAGCAGCTCCTTTTTCCTAGGGTTAGGGTGCACAACGCCCACCAGGCACTTAGTGAACTGTTCATTCAAGGTTAGCGGTTGAAACGCAAACATTTTGAACTGATAAAAAACTCTGGTGGGCCGGGCGCCGTGGCTCATGCATGTAATCCCAGCACTTTGGGAGGCCGAGGTGGGCGGATCACCTGACGTTCGAGACCCGCCTGGCCAACATGGTGAAACCCCGTCTCTACTAAAAATACAAAAGTTAGCTGGGCGTGGTGGTGTGCGCCTGTAGTCCCAGCTACTCGGGAGGCTGAGGCAGGAGAATCGCTTGAACCAGGGAGGCGGAAGTTCCAGTGAGTCGGGATCGCGCCACTGCTCTCCAGCTTGGCCATAGAGCGAGATTCCGTCTCAAACAGCAACAACAACAACAAACCTTTGGTGGGAGGTCGGAGTGTGAAATGAAAGACTTAGGGTTCCTGAGTGGGACTACAGCAAGGATTGGGAAGAAAAAAAGGAGATGGAAAAAGACGATTTAGGAGAGGTAAAAGTTCTGTTACTAGGACCCCAGCCCTCACTGGCCCACATCCGCTGGCGAGGACCTAACTTACTGCACCCAGCTTCCCAGTGGCCAGACCTAGGTTCCAGTCCTGGCTGGGGCAAGTCATTACCTTGTCTGGTGCTGTTTCTGCACCTATCAAATGAGGATGGAAATGTCTAGATGAACCGAGATAAACGCATACGAAAGCACTTTGGGAATCTGAAAAGCGCTATGAACAGGTTAGGAGTTTTTGGTCTCTTTTCAAAAAGTTTTTCTTCTAAGCTCATGTTTATCAAGGGCTTTTGAGTTTATCGAGGCTAAGACCCTCCCCTCGGTTTCGCAATTCTGCCCCTTCCTACACACCAAAGTCCGCGCCGCGTCAGGAGTCTTTTTTTTCTCCCCTAGCGAAGGCGGGGACTCGGGCGCTGTTGGCAGCTGGCGACGCGGGGCGAAGCCGCGGCTGGCGGCGCCTGGCCAGTCCCGCATCCGCCGCGGTGGGTGTGCCCGCAGGGGTGCGCCGGGGCCAGGGCCGAGACCGTCGGCCAGAGGGCGCCTGGAGGGTGTGCGCGCCGCGGACGACCAGGGTGCGCCAGCCCCGGGGTGCGCGCCTGGGACGCGGACAGTGCACCCGGAGGTTGCGTGCGCTCCGAAGCCGGGGTGTGCGCCTAGCTGCCCCGGCCCCGTGCACCGCGGGCCGCCTCGCGCAGGACTTCCGCAGCTCGCCAAGGTAAGGGACTCTGCGACCCCAGTCCCCCGCAGGCCTGCACCTCACACCTGTCTCTGCTCCTAAGAACTGCAGCAGCTTTGGGCTGTAGGAAGACCCTCCACTGTGCTTGCCCGGGACACTCTGAAACCTTGCTCCTCTGGCAGCTGCCTGCTCCCTGGCTCCTGCACCCCGCCTCTCGGAGTCTCTGGTCTGCGCTGCAGTTAGAAACCCTGCCTGGAAGTGGATCCACTGAACAGTAATTTGGTCGTCACAGCAGGTACTTCCTTGCTTTTTCATTCCTGCCAGAACACTCACCACTTCTGTATCCTCCTTTCTTTCAGAACCTTCAACAAGTTTTACAGACTCATTGGATGAAGAGTGCCTGAGACACTGAGGGTCAGCGCTCCAAAGATGGAGAAGACAGATGGTAGGCAAGCTGCTTTGTAGGGCCTGGTTTAATTTTTTTTTTTAACTTGTCTTATGTCTCCCAGCCAAAGACCAGTCCTCTCAGGGGGATGAAGAGAAAGACCCTCCGAAGAGCCACCCTTATTCTGTGGAGACCCCATATGGCTTTCATTTAGACCTGGACTTCCTCAAGTATGTGGATGACATCGAGAAGGGAAACACTATCAAAAGAATTCCTATCCACAGAAGGGCCAAGCAGGCCAAATTTAGCACTCTGCCCCGAAACTTCAGCCTTCCTGACAGTGGGGCTCGCCCCCCTGCAGCCCCGCCCCTCCAAAACTGGTCTCCCGTGGTGCCAAGGGAGGCATCACTTGGGACACAGGAGCAAAACCAGTCACCACCGCTTGGTAATGCCCCCCAGGCCTCAACAAGCAGGAGTGAGGTGAGCTACCACAGGAAGGCTCTGTTGGCAGAGGCCACCAGACAGTTGGAAGCTGCTGAGCCAGAGGATGCCGAGCTCACTTTTGGGAGTGGACGGCCCCAGCTCTTGAGAGCATCCAGCATGCCTGCCACGCTGCTGCACAGCAGGGCTTCTGAGGAGCCAGGCCTGAGCCTGGGGCCCCCTGCCCCTCCTGCCCTCCCTCCCCTTCAGGGTGAAGGCAGTGTCTGTGATGGCACCTTTGAACCTGCAGAAGGATTGGCAGGTTTCCACAGCTCCAGCCCACGAGCATCAACTCGGATTCCAGAGCTGGTCCAGGAGGGAGCTGAGCCTCCAGAGGGTGTGGTGAAGGTTCCAAATCACCTCCCTCTCCCAGGCCCTCCTTTCTCATTCCAGAATGTGCTTGTAGTTCTAGAGGACAAGGAAGATGAACACAATGCCAGAGAAGCAGAGGTGTTGTTCACCCCTGGCTCCCCTACGCCAAGCCCGCCACCTCTGCCATCACCCATCCCTGAGAATGAGCTCCTCCTGGAAGAAATCGAGCTCAACATCAGCGAGATTCCACCCCCGCCACCTGTAGAGGTGGACATGAGAAGCATTGGCATCAGGGTAACTGAGGAAAGCCTGGGCCTTGCCAGGGTGGATCCAGGCAGCATCTCCAGCCTGAAACAGCAGGTCTCGGCCCTGGAGGGAGAGTTGTCTGGAAGAACCGAGGAACTGGCACAGGTCAGAACTGCTCTCCAGCAGCAGGAAGAGGAAATCAAAGCTAGGGAGCAAAGAATTCGAGAGCTGGAGTTCACTGTAGCCCAACTGGAAGGACAGTTTCACCAAGAGAACGCCAAAGACACTCAGGGCCAGACGGACGTGATGGTGAACACTGACCCTGTCCATGGACTCTTGACCAGGGAGTCGTGTGATAAGGGCATTGAAGTCAACCTTCTAGGCAGCATGGAGTCTGAAAGCTGGGGGCACCGAGGAGAGGAGAATGGCCTCCTATGGGGGCCAGATGGTCATAAACAAGGGAATCAGAGCCCAGCAGAACGTGTGCTTCTGCCCCAGCTGTCACTGCCACAGGGACCCGAGCAGGTCCTTACCTCCTCTGTACATAGCTTCCTCTCCACTGAACTCAGGATTGAAGAAGCAGGCACTGAACAGGAAGGAGGCCCTCAGGGAGGAACCAGGGGAGCAGGAGGCTTTCTGTGGGGCAGCGACAGAAAGACTCCCCCAGCAGGGAGGGAGGAGACCAGTTCCAATCTCCCAGGGAAGGAGCACCCGGGAAGGCCACCAAGCTCGCCAACGGATGCCACTATTGGGCAGTATGTGAAGAAGATCCAGGAGCTCCTGCAGGAGCAGTGGAACTGCCTGGAGCATGGGTACCCGGAGCTGGCCAGCGCCATCAAGCAGCCAGCCTCCAAGCTCAGCAGCATCCAGAGCCAGCTGCTGAGCTCCCTCAACCTGCTGCTGTCGGCCTACTCGGCCCAGGCTCACCCACCCAAGGAGCCACCGGCCTCCTCCTCCTCCCCGCCAGTGGGTAAATACCATCAATATAGGGGCCTGAGACAGTCATTCTAACCTGTGATGTTGTGTCTGCCTAGAGATCTCCCCATCGACCAGCCTTAAATCCATAATGAAAAAGAAAGACTATGGCTTCCGTGCAGGAGGTAATGGGACCAAAAAGAACCTTCAGTTTGTTGGGGTTAACGGTGGGTAAGCATCGCTTGTGAAGCTCAGACTGCCTTACAGGACGAGTGACCTTTGTTTTCTACCCCAGGTATGAGACCACCTCAAGTGAGGAGACCAGCGGTGAGGACAGCACCCCAGAGGACTTGTCTGACAGCGAGGCAGAGAAGAAGTGTGACGGCCCAGATCACAAGCATGTCAAAGATGCCCATCTCACCTGCGAGGCTGGGCAGGGCATCCCTGAGGGCACCTGCCATGCTGCCCAGGAAAGTGGGCCTGGGGAAGAAGTCCCCCACTCCAAGGCCGAGAGGTGAGCAAATGGACACAAACGCGGGCACTTGTTAAATATGTGTATATATGTTTGTTTTATTTAGATATAAACCCTCAGAAGAATTTCTTAATGCATGCCGGGCACTGAGCCAGCATCTGCCAGAAACTGGGACCACCACAGACCAGCTCTTGGTACTCTAATTTTTCATTGTCATGTAAAGATTCCTCTTGGAATTGGTCTTTTTTGGGGTTTCAGAGGCAAAGCTTGAACACCATCAGTCAAGAGTGGTTCCGCGTCTCCAGCCGGAAGTCGTCTAGCCCCGCCGTGGTGGCCTCCTACCTCCACGAGGTCCAGCCTCACTCCCCACACTTCCTGAAACTGCTTGTCAACTTGGCCGATCACAACGGGAACACGGCCCTTCACTACAGCGTGTCCCACTCCAACTTCTCCATCGTGAAGCTGCTGCTGGAGACAGGTCAGAAGTGGTTGCATTCATACAGTCTGGGTAGCCTTTGCAGCACCCATTGCTTCTCTTGCAGGCGTCTGCAATGTGGACCATCAGAACAAAGCTGGCTACACTGCCGTAATGATCACTCCCTTGGCTTCCGCAGAGACCAATGAAGACATGGCTGTTGTCTGGAAGCTCTTAAGAGAAGGAAATGTGAACATTCAAGCTACTCAGGTGGGTGGAATGAACAGGATCTCCTCTTCAGTACCTCACCACATCCCTGTGGCTCTGCATGCAGGGAGGCCAGACTGCGCTGATGCTGGGAGTCAGCCACGACAGGGAGGACATGGTTCAAGCGCTGCTTAGCTGCCAGGCAGATGTCAATCTGCAGGACCACGATGGATCCTCGGCCCTCATGGTGGCCTGTCACCATGGCAACGTGGACCTGGTGCGGCTGCTCCTGGCACACCCAGCCTGCGACAGCAGCCTGACTGACAAGGTGAGACTTACAGGCAATTAACAAGTAGCTGTTATTTATTTCTTCTTTCCTTTTTCTCCTGTAGGCTGGCCGCACAGCTTTGTCCATCGCTCTGAAGTCACCCACCCATATGGAAATTGCTGGGCTTCTGAGAGCCCACGCGGAGCAGGGCAGGTCCCTGGGGCTGTAGGGGCTGCAGAAGAACTGGCCGTGGGGAACAAAAGCCTTCTTCTCTGGACTCCTCCCTCGCCCTTGAAGAGGGCAGAGGTCACAGGCCAGAGAGCCACCCTTCTAGAGAAGAAACTATGTCAAATATGCACATACATTCCTGTTGTATAATTCTGCTCATTAGGATGCTTTGTAGTTTTTGCCTTAGGCCAAGCCTGAAAACTACACGGGCTTCAGAGCAGGGTTCAAGGTGCAAGGTGAGGGGTACGTCGGTGTCATCCAAACATCCAAAACATCTTCAGCCTTGAATTCCTCATGACTCTACCCTCTGTAACATTGTGTAGCAAGCAGGCAGGCAGGAGCACATTAGCACATTAGAAAAGCAATACTTTTTACATGGAATTTTACAGTGCACTATCTTTCTGTTTTTTAAGCAAGTGTATACAAATATGTCCCATTGATATGCATGTCTATAGATGGGAGGGGATTTAAGCCAACCCCCTGGCAAGCATTCTGTAGGGGACCCTAGAAGAATCACCGTGCAGACTGGTGAAACTGAACAAGCACCATTTGGGAGCTTTGTTTCGATGGGGTTGACAGAGAAATCTTAAAATCTGACAGGGTAGAAGAAGCACTTTGGCATCAATGCCATATGTACAGTCTTGACTATTTCTGAGTCATCTAGTGGCTCCAATTTGCTCCAGGGAAATTGGAATTAATTAAGAAATTTATTATCTAGTAAGTTGCTATGTAATAAAGAAAAAAAAGAAATTCAATCCAATGACACACACCACATGTATTTGGGCAGAGTCAGATTCTCTCAGCTATTTTGAGTCTGTGGAAGAAACAAAAAAAAGCTTCCTCCTGAGGATGGGTTATTGTCATCAAGAAGCCACCTGCATAGCCGTATCCATTACCTCATGGTAATTCCCGGTGCTTTCCCCTCATATCCCCTAGAAGCAAATATCTGTTCTGAGGTTTTTTGGGACTTCTGGCTGCAATAGGAGCAAGGGACCCAGGCAGGGCAGAGCAATACCTTCCGAAGCTTCCATATTCCCTGGGGCCAGCACATGCAAGGTTTATATGGTCAGTAGCTCACGTGAAGTCATCTGAATCTTTCTTAAATCTGCTCTCTTAAAATCTCTTATGCAAAAAAAAAAAAAAAAAGCCCCTTATATAAAAAGAAGTAATGTCAAAGTTTGATGAGCTTTACATTGGAAACTCAAAAGCTTGCACTCTCATTTTGGCTCAGATGCCAATTTGCTGGGTGCCCCTGTGGTGAGTCATGAAACCTCCTTGGGCCGCAATTTCATCATCTCTAAAAACAGAAATTGTCATACAACCTACCTCCTGGGAGGTGCTGCACAAGAAGCAGCTGATGGAAGTTTCAAAATCCAATTTGTGGCCGAGCGCGGTGGTTCACGCCTGTAATCCCAGCACTTTGGGAGGCCGAGGCAGGTGGATCACCTGAGGTCGGGAGTTTGAGACCAGCCTGACATACATGGAGAAACCCCGTCTCTACCAAAAATACAAAAATTAGCTGGGGCGTGGTGGCAGGCGCCTGTAATTCCAGCTACTTGGGAGGCTGAGGCAGGAGACTCACTTGAACCCGGGAGGCGGAGGTTTCAGTGAGCCGAGATCGTGCCATTGCACTCCAGCCTGGGTAACGAGCAAAACTCTGTCTCAAAAAAAAAAAAAAAAAAAATCCAATTTGTAACCCATTAAGGCCATCTACAGCAATGGTACAGCAAACTTCTTTTGCCATTGTGATTCATAAGAGAGGCTCAGAGTCCCAGAACACAATGACATGTGTTGATGCAACTCAGAGGTGGAGAGAATGGAGCAAATAATGAGAAAAAAAATGCTTTAAATGAGTTTATTTTGACCTCAAAATACATTGTAAGAGCAACATCCTACGTTAATAAATGTTCTAGCCCGGTGCTTCGCGAACATTTATGTGCATACAAATCACCTGGGATCTTGTTAGAAGGCAGTAGGTCTGGGGTGGGGCCTGAGATTCTGCATTTCTAACCAGGTCCTGGGAGATGCTGATGCTATCGAGCCACAACCACACTTTGAGTAGCAAGCCTCTGGCCTATCCTTATTGTTTGTTATATTAAAATGCTGCCTCTCAGTCTTCTGTCTCAAAATTTCTTTGCATATCTT